ATATTGAAAACGTCCATCTGCGGCACACCAGACCAGCTCTATAAATCAGGTTTTTAACAAAACCGAATTTGTTCAGTGAGCGGGTGAGTTACACTACCTGTCTCAGCTCAGACCTGCCGGGAGTCAATTGTGGACTAGAGCAGAAGGCGCCCAGCCACAAGCTCAAGTTCTATCCCCTTTGCACTCGATAGGCAGATCCCCTGGGAGGATCAGGCCACCTGTTTACCAGTGCTTCCTAACCTATTTGTGTCACAAGTTTAGGAGTGTGCTTCTTAGCCCTGGTCACTCTCTTTCACCACCTCTCTCTAACCCTTCCCCAGGTGTGCTAGCAATTGCCCAACACCTGTCAGTCACTTTTGCCTCCAATTTTACTGGGTGCGAGGAGCAGAGTAAGGAGGGAGAGGAAGAGGGCTGACTCCCTTGCCTCAAAGTGGCAAGGGCCAGCTGAACTTAATTCACACTGCAAACCACCACGTTTCGACAGCCATCCCCATATTTTCACAGCTCAAATCTTCCTTTCTTTTTCGGTCGGCTTCTCTGATTTGCTCCATTTTTAATCGCTCCTCCCCCATCCTCCTTGCCCCTGGTCAGGGCAAACATTAAACGCTGTGCAGCTTTAAAAGGGCATTTTTAGGTGACTTGTAAACGGCTTGTTCCACAGGCCCCGAATTGGCGAGATTCGCTACAGCTCGGAGTGCGCGGTAGACTTTAAGCAGGGAGCGCCTGCCCGGTCCATCCCTCCCCGGCCCCGCGTGGCAAGCACCGCAGGTTGAGGCGCCCCCAAACCGAGGAAGAGGGTTTGGGAGCCTGTGACTCCAAAGCCCTCTGCAACTTCCCGGCCCCACAGCCCCACCCACTAGCACGCGGCCTTCCCCGCAGCCCGCAGGAGACACCTTTGTCCCCGCCCCTCCACAGGTCACCTCCCTCCACGCCCCTCTCTCTTGGCCCGGGCAGCCGGCAGGCAGGGAAGTGTCGTAAAGCCAGGCCCAGGAAACTTTACCCGGCCTAACAGCTGAGGCGCTTTACGGCGACGGCGGCTGAGTGAGAACCTTGGCGGCTGTGGAGGCTGCCGCGGCTGCGAAGGAGGCGGCGGCGGTGGCGGAGGAAGAGGAGTGGCGGCAGCGGCGGCGGGGACCCGTGCGGGGTGAGCCGTGAGGAGGGGCCGCGAGTGACAGGTGGCCTCCCCTCTCGGTCTGTGTCGCTTCTAGGATGGCGGAGGTACCGCCTGGGCCTAGCAGCCTCCTCCCACCACCAGCACCTCCGGCCCCGGCGGCGGTCGAGCCCCGCTGTCCCTTCCCGGCGGGGGCCGCCCTCGCCTGCTGCAGCGAGGACGAGGAGGACGACGAAGAGCACGAAGGCGGCGGCAGCAGGAGCCCGGCGGGCGGAGAGTCGGCGACGGTGGCGGCCAAGGGGCATCCGTGCCTCCGCTGCCCTCAGCCGCCGCAGGAGCAGCAGCAGCTCAACGGATTGATTAGCCCCGAACTGCGGCACCTCCGGGCGGCCGCCTCCCTCAAGAGCAAGGTCCTGAGCGTAGCAGAGGTGGCCGCGACCACAGCCACCCCTGACGGAGGCCCCAGAGCGACTGCAACAAAAGGAGCCGGGGTACACTCGGGCGAGAGGCCCCCTCACTCCCTCTCTAGTAATGCAAGAACTGCGGTCCCCAGCCCGGTGGAGGCAGCGGCGGCGAGCGATCCCGCGGCGGCCCGCAATGGACTGGCCGAGGGCACCGAGCAGGAGGAGGAGGAGGAAGACGAGCAGGTGCGGCTGCTGTCTTCGTCCCTGACCGCCGACTGCAGCTTAAGAAGCCCTTCGGGCAGGGAGGTTGAGCCTGGGGAGGATCGGACGATACGATATGTCCGATATGAATCCGAGCTACAAATGCCCGATATCATGAGACTGATCACCAAAGATCTGTCCGAACCCTACTCCATTTATACCTATAGATATTTTATCCACAACTGGCCACAGCTGTGCTTCTTGGTAAGTGGATAGAATAAAAAGAGGGTGAACCCGTATTCTTCATAACTGTTTGTTTATTTTTAAGGCCATGGTAGGGGAGGAGTGTGTAGGTGCCATCGTTTGCAAGTTGGATATGCACAAAAAGATGTTCCGCAGAGGTTATATAGCCATGTTAGCCGTGGATTCCAAATACAGGAGAAATGGCATTGGTAAGAAAAATATTATTTTATGGAAAGAATGCTTCCTTCATTAATACTCAGATCTATATTCTAGGTACTAACTTGGTTAAGAAAGCTATATATGCCATGGTTGAGGGAGACTGTGATGAGGTAAGTCTTTAAAAATGTTTAATATTTTTTATTATAACTTAGTTTTTTTCTCATTTCTTTGAAGGTTGTTTTGGAAACCGAAATAACAAATAAGTCCGCTTTGAAACTTTATGAAAATCTTGGTTTTGTTCGAGATAAGAGGCTGTTCAGATACTATTTAAATGGAGTTGATGCACTGCGACTTAAACTGTGGCTGCGTTGAGAAACTGACATCAAGGAACAACTATCATCCGCACAGAATCGACCTTTGCATGCAATGCAATTTGTACAGAATTGCTTTGCAGGTGGATTTAGTAATTTCCATGCAGCTCTTACCTGTCAGTGTCTCATTGAGTGTCGCACAATATTTGTTGCACTTTGGCATGGCACATTTGTTCTGAATTAAAAGATTGTTTTAAACTTCAGGAGTTCTTTTGGTACCAACAAGATGTGCCAGTTGATAGCCAAGATTTATGTGTTCATTTGCAAAGTCTGCTGACAATGTTATTTACACAGTGATCATTTTATCACAGAACCAGTAAGTGGAACATAATTTTTGTTCCTTAAAAAAGCCAATGTGGATTGTAAAAGTCTTTAAGTATACTAACATTTCACACAAAACCTGCCCTAGTTTTCTGAAGTGGGTGAGGGAGACGCTTCAGTTTTAGGTTTTATTTTTTCAATATTAAATTTTCCATTCTTGAATATTGGTACCTCAGTGATTAGTGAATGAAAAAAATGTAGGGTGGGTATGTCTTACAATGAGTAAAGGTAACAATTAAATTTTGTCTGCCAGTGCCTGTGTAGATAAGTATATTTGTCTTCATCTCTAGTTTTTGAATGCATGCTATCTTTTCCTTTTCTTTAAGGCCTTTGCAAGCAAACTTTTGTTTTTATTTAAATTCTAAATTTGATAAATTATTTCAGATTTTTATAATTTGGATACTTTTTTCAGGTGAATGAAAGAATGGTTTACTTTAGAAGTCCCTTTTTCCTTACAGTAACAAGTTGAATCTACTTGGAAAATTGAGAAATGGCTCAAAAGAGATAAGAAAAGTTGATGGAGCCGGGAATTGCTGGGGTTTAGATGCACTTTTTCTTTTGAGAGTAAGGGAAGTTTTGGAAAAGAATAGAAAATTAGTGTAAGTTGATATGATTTTATTTAATCAAAATTACTGCTACGCTGCGAAGAACAGCTTTTACAAAGTAGCTGAATTTGTTTTTCCCACTTGATTTGGATTCACATTGCTTTCATTTCTTAAAATGCTTCACTTCAGGTTCTTGGTCTTGGAAATAAATTTCAAGGTGCATTGTATCCATTTTAAGCTGCTTTATTTTATTTTCACTTGTATGAGCAAATTCTTGGGGGAGCTTTGCTTTTCTTCTGCCAGAAAAACAAAAGGGGGAAATGAAAATCTTTTTTGGAATGAGTTCTGTGGGTTTTCTTAACAGCCACCATGTTTATTAGTTACATTGTGTTTTGGCCAATCAGTGCAATGTAACAAATTTTACAGTTAATTGCTTTCAATTGAGTCAGTAAACCTGTGATAGATAATTTATTTAACTGGAAAACCTAGGTACCCATAAGAAAAAAGATTCATTCTCTGTGAAAACTGTAGGAATCTGTTGTTGTTTTCATTTGAATATGCTCTACTTCTGCTCTAGTATTTGGTTTGGAATATATTTTGTGGCTCTAATTACTGTATTTTTAAAAACCCTACCTCCATTAACAGTTGGTAAAGGCCCCTTTTCAGGAAAGTTTGTTGCTTTTTTTTTTTTTTTAAAGGAAAGCTGCTCTTTGCTCAGTATAGTGTTTTGAAAGTGAACATAGTAACAAATACTTTAAAAATAAAGATACACAATTTATATTTGAAAATAAAAACTTTCTGCTGGTGGGATTATTTATAGTTCTTTATTTTTAAAGAAAATGTTTTCCTTTTTATATTGCTCTTGAAAGTTTAATGAGCAGAATACAATACTGGTTATAATAAAAATATGGTAACCACACAGTACTCAGCCTTTCAATATGTTTTTGGTCAAACTTCATTTAGGCACTAGCATTTAGAAGAATACCAATCACAGTGATGCTTTTGTTATTTAATATGAAGGAAATGGAACTAAAACATTTATGTCATCAAATTTTATTTCACTTCTTTATATTTGACTTGCTGGTTGATACATAATGGTTGATGAACATATATTTGCTTAAATCACTAATAGGGATGGTTGTAAAGTAGATAGATCATTGGTTCAACCATTTTAGTGTTTTTGCCAGATTGTCAATGAAACCATCATACTGACCTTTTCCTCCAAAATTGCCAAATTGACTGAACTGGTTGGGTGTTTGTAAAGATGACGTTAACTGTGTGACTAAAAAGTCAGATGGTTGCCATATTGTTTGGAATATGTTGAATGTCAGTGTATGCCTTATGTCTTTAATTGGGTATGCAAAAAAATTTTTACTTAAGTAGATTAAAATTTTAACCTCTAGCATGAAAACCCAGCACCAACACTGAAAGACTCCATTCAGGTTGAAGTAGCCTCAAACAGTAATTTACTTTTTGATAATAGGCTGTTGTTTTTCTTAAATAAGCTTAAAACAATTCTATCTGAAATTGGTAGCATGGGTTCACTTGGCTACAACTGAGCAAAATAGATGCAACTTTCTTTTAATGGGGTGCTGCCTCTTTAGGACTGACTGTACTATCCACTGACACTGGTTTGGCAGTTGGTACTGCTGAACATTTTTATACATGCTACCATGAAGCTATATATGTTAGTATTGAAGAAGCTAACGGGTATACTATCATTTTTGATGTGTGGGCTGATTATAATTTCCTGTATTTCCTGTACATTGGGATGAAACTACTTTAGCAAAGTCCACAGATCAGAAACCAGACGGTAGTTTTTGAAGTTGAAACCAGCAAAATAAGAAAAAATAAAAAATCGATTTTAATATTTTCTGCCTCTTTCCCAAATTACCCTTCCCACTTGCTCGACAAATCTATGTAAAGCAGTTTGTTTTTTCATGTTTTAACTTTACCTTGCCCTGTGTTATGGTACTGGCTGACATGTCTAAGACTGGATGTGTATATTTATTATGGTGTCTAAAAATCATGAAGTTCATCACTTTTCAGGAGTATAGATAAAATCAAATTGGTAGTACATCAGAGTTACTTTTCAGTGCACCATGACATCACTAAAATGAGTGCTGTAATGTTACAGGGCTTTCAGGTTTGTAAAAACATAACCATAAATTATATTGACGTCAGATATGAGTTGAGTATCTATAAAATATCACGTGTATCTCAAAATATTGGACTGCTGTTTGACTGGATATTGCTGCATAATTTTCTTCTATTGTCCCATATCCTTTTGGAGAGAGATTTAATGGGATTTGAAATGTGCAAGCTGTCTAAATAAGATGCAGTCAAATAAAGTATGGTTAAGTTGTGTTTGCATTTTTCTTTTAGATACAGCTGTGTGCATTTTATGATTGGGTTGTTTTGCTTTTACCTACTAAGTAAAACAGCAACAAACAATATATTGTTTCCCGCTTCCTGCCTTTCATCTAAGAGTTACGGGGAAGAAGTATTACATAATTGTCATCACTGTTGTGTGTTCTGACAAAGTAAATTTGAAAATAACATGAACTTGATTTTTCTAAAAGTACTCAGTCAACTCATATGTCAGTTATCGGTACATTTTCCATGTGTTCAGTCAAAAGTTTATCTTTTTAGTCTGTTTCATAGCAGTTTATTTCTAAGACAGTTTTTATTTTAATTTACTTTTTTGTCTGTACACTGCCACTCTGTAATGTTCCCCCCACCCCATCCCACCCTTGGTAAGACACCAAAGTAAAATAGAGCAATATCCAAAGAGCTTTTTGCCCCTGTCTTGTGAGGAGCTTTAAATAGCTGTGAATACTTCTGTATGTCAAGATTTTCGGATTTTAGTGGAAGGATGAAATGATCTGTTTTAATCATTTAACTGCTAAATTACTTTTATCATGCATGCCAAATCTTTACATTATTCTTTAGAGTAATACTGTAAAAGTATCTGAGTTTGTTTTATTTGGGCCTTATGTGGAACTCGAAATACTTCATAAATTCACTCTAAGGTCTAAATAAGAACCAGAAGGTTGATACCATTTTTTCACACCAGTAAACACAGATCAGTATTAACCTGTAGCCCAGAGGTGTTAGATTTATTTTTTGAGACAGAGTCTCACTCTGTTGCCCAGGCTGGAGTGCGGTGGCACAATCTTGGCTCACTGCAACCTCTGCCCCCTGGGTTCAAGCAATTCTTGTGCCTTAGCCTCCTGAGTAGCTGGGACTACAGGTGCATGCCACCACGCCCAGCCAATTTCTTGTATTCTTAGTATGAGACAGGGTTTCACCATGTTGGCCAGGCTGGTCTCAAACTCCTGACCTCAAGTGATCTGCCCGCCTCGGCCTCCCAAAGTGTTGGAATTACAGGCGTGAGCCACCACGCCCAGCCTATGATATTCTTTTTATAAGCAACTTTTAAAAAGTTTTTTAAAAGATCTCATAAGCATATAGCACTGCTACACTTTAGATCACTACTGTCCAGTCACACTTTATATAAGGATAGATGTGTCCTTTTCACTCCCCAGTATGGTAGTTACTAGTCACATGTGTAGCTACTGAGCCCCTGAAGTGTGGGTGGGATGATTGAGCTGAATTTGTAATTTTAATCAAAGTTAGCCACATGTGGCTTGTGGCTACTGTATTGGACAGCAGAGCTTTAGATAAGCAGTAATAACAGGAAGGGAGTGTTTGTATAGGTTGAAAGATAAAATGGAAGGATCACAATTAGGCCAGATGTGGTGGCTCACGCCTATTATCCCAGCGTTTTGGGAGGCTGAGATGGTAGTTTGCAACCAGCCAGGACAGCATAGCAAGACTGTTTCTGAAAAATCTTTTAAAATAACACAACTAAAAATTACCTCTGAGCAAGAGTATAGCTGAACTGTTTATACTGACAATATATTTCATTAATACAGTGTTTGACCACTTTCCACCCCACCAACCACTGCCCTTGTTATGTAGCCTTTCTGAGAAAAGCAGCCCTTTCAGATTTTATTGTTGGAAGTTCCTTGGGTTGCAGAGATGCAGATTCAAGTGCCAAAAGTTGTTTCTGATGAGACTTACCTTTTTAGCCTTAAAATATTTGTATAGTTGGCTCTAATAATTTCTCATTTTTGATGAATTTGAAATCATTTCACTTCTAAATGAGATTGGTCATCTCATGAGTGGTCAAGTTGGAACATGGAGGTCTATCATGTTTTTAACCTCCAAGATCCACTTATGGGGATGAGGCCAAAGGCCAATGTTACTTCTAGAAGAACCAGATTAATTTTTCTGCCTTCCATCACCGCAGTGTATTACCTTTGACCCTCGCTGGTCATCTGGTAAGTGTAGTTCATCAAAAGAGCAGAAATAGGCATAGTAAACACCTGGACACAAAGACAGTGCCAGGCTTGGTACAACCTGTTAACACTGTTGAGGAAAGAGCTCAAAACATGCATTACTTTGGGGATTAAGTCAGTGTTTAATCTCAATATGAAACAGACCTAGAAATAACAAAGACCACTGAAGTGCCAAATTTATCTTCTAATACTACTATTTAAACTATGCAATATGGGGGTTATAATGAAATAGTTTTAGTCTATGTAAGGTTTTTATAATGCTAAGAAATAAGCTTATTTTTAGATATGGATTTTTTATGACTACCTCTTTGCTGTATGAATATCTTAATTTTCTAATACCTCAGTTTCATGAGAACTGTATGTACATTTTTGTAAATAAAATAATTTACCATATACTAGGAGAAGGACCTGCTTTTAAAGAAATTGTGTAAAGACATTTGTTATTGGATGTGTTACATAGTAAATCAATTTGAAATTTCTTAAAAACGTTTATAAGACTTTTCTGGTCTCCTTGACCGAGGGATTTTAGTATAAGTATTTAGTGAGATTTGTATTCTAGGAAGTGTGTGCCGTCACTTGTTCATTTACAACTGCAAAGATTGTATGTCTCCTATGTTTTCCTTTCATGCCAAAGAAACTCACCCTTTTTAAAAGCCAGCAGGTTGCACAAACCAAAAACAAAATATTTTGCCCCTTAAATAGGCATTTTAAGAAGTTTTATTTCCTGGTACTTAAATATTGTGTAGAGGGAAAGCTAGTTGTAATAATTTGTAAAAATGCGTGTATTTTTAGGAATGCGCTATTTCCAGTAAGGGAAGTATTGACATTTTTAAGGAACTGTGCTGCATTAAAATCCACAGTTGCATGAAACTTTTAAAAGTTTAAGATATAAAGTAATTGCTAAAATTTGTGAACTACTCAGAGGACTCAATGCCCTAACATGTAGGGGATTGATCATTGCGATGTTTAGGCCAGGATTTCTCATGATTGTATATGGTTATTGATCATTTTTAAGGGGCTGAACCTGCTGCCTTTATACTTTTGACACCTCCCTCCCTCCCTCCCTCCAAACTGTGGCTGTAAACAGTGACTCTGCATAGTCAGCGTTATACTTGATTTCTTTGTGAATGCAAATAAAATAAAATTTGTAAGTCCACCAAATATTGACTTAACTAGGTAAATGTAAACTGATT